AGTTTGCTACAAATGCAGAATCTGCTCCCTTGCCTCAAACAAAATCTGCATTTTAATAAGATCCCCAGGTAATTCATATACACACTGAAGTTTAAGAATTCACGATACAATCAGCAAATGCCGGGTGCAGTAGCTCACGCCTGTAATCCCAGCACTTTGAAAGGCCGAGGTGGAAGGATCGCTTGAGGCCATGAGTTCGATACCAACCTGGGCAACACAGTGAGACTCTGTCTTTACAAAAAGTACAAAATTAAGATAAGGCAGTCAGCGAGGCACATGACAGCTGTTTAATCACCAAGTAACACCTGTTTCCCCCTCCCTAAAATGGAAAGAGTAACAGCATCCACCTCAAAGGGTTGTTGCAAAGATTAAATTAACTCAACAATGCACAGCACTTAAACCAGCGCCTAGCACACAGCAGGGCTCCACAAACTCTTGCTGGATATCAATATGGCTAACTCTTCAGTTGCTAAAGTTCTTTGCCTGCCTTCTTGTGCCGACAGAGGCCGCACTTGCGGCGCCTTGGGCCTCCCAGGGAGATCCGTTGCGGAGCGCCCAAACTGAGGCCGCCCTGGCATCCCAGTACCCCAGGGACTCCGGGCCGGGTTAGGCGACTTGGGGCGCCCCGAACCCACACTCACGCTTTCCAGCACGTCATAGTTGGCCTTGATCTGCGCTTCTATCTCCTCCTTGCGCCGCATCAGCTCCTGGACGTCGCTGACAGTCACGACGCCGGCCTGCGAGGAGCCTCCGCTCTGCCTCGCTTCCTCGTCGGACATCGTGAACCCCGGGCCGCGACTCCAGAGACCCGGCTCCCGGGCTAGGGACGACGCCCCAGTCGACCGTAACTACGGCTCCGCCCATGCGCCAAAACACCACAGCCGTCCGCGAACGCGAGAACAGTCAAGGGGCGGGGCTTGGGATGGGGCTTAGGGCGGAGCTGGGTCACCGGAAGCCGCGCCCTGCCGGAACACGTGCGCCTGTGGTGACCCGGCAGGAGTAGCGTCGGAAGCAATGGATCCCCACGCAATTGCACACCAACGCTAGGGGATGATCTCGCCCCAGCTGACTCATTTTCTCATTCGTGCAGCAGACATTTATTGAGCGCCTACTGTATGGATGGATACTGTACGCCAGAGAACCGCTGCGTGGCGCTCCAATTCAGTTCTTCACATCCACACAGCCCTGGAGGATTTACAAAATACATTAAGGTTCCTTATCCCTCACTTTACAGATCCGATATACCAATGCTTTTCATTCTGATCATTTCTGTAGTGAGCAGCATAGAAGAAATAATGCCTTTTGAGGGACAGTTGCATTTAACAGACAGCCTTACTAAGGTGAGTACGTCAGGACAAAGATGCGGGAAGGAAGTCTCCAAATGCCCCCTCAAATTTCCTCTAGGCAAGAGTTCTGGAGCCGCCACTGCACTCCAGCCGGCCTTGGCTTCTGAGCTTTGGATTCTGGGCAGTAATGGTCACATTCCCAGCGTCCTGGAAAAGCTTGCCCTTGGCTTCTGGCCCTGACTCTGCCTCCCACTGACTAGTGGACGTCACTGCCCCTCTCTGGGCCTGGCAACACCATCCTGTTCAATGAGGCTGCGGCTGGATCAGAGGTCCCCAGGCCTGGAACCTTCCAGGGCTGGGCTCAGCTCCCCACCCCATCCCCCAGGTAGGCCAGGAGGCCTGGGCGGGACCTGCTTGCCAAGTCTCACTGTCCTTCTTTTTCTCCTTAGACGACTTACAGTGACAAAGGGGCAAAGGTAAGCAGGCGAAATGTGGGAAATGTAGGGGCGACTCAACCTCACCTCTTCTCTCCTTCTGCAGCCTGAGAGAGGCCGATTCCTCCACTTCCACTCTGTGACCTTCTGGGTTGGCAACGCCAAGCAGGTAGAAGCCGGGGCAAGGTGCTGGAGTGAGCACTCATGAACCCTGCTGCAACCCTGTGATTCAGGCCACGTCATTCTACTGCAGCAAGATGGGCTTTGAACCTCTAGCCTACAGGGGCCTGGAGACCGGTTCCCGGGAGGTGGTCAGCCATGTAATCAAACAAGGGAAGGTGAGTCACCACCCCCAGGACAGCCCCCAACCACTAGCCTCACCTCCTTCTCCTCCTATCTTAGATTGTGTTTGTCCTCTCCTCAGCGCTCAACCCCTGGAACAAAGGTGAGGTGCCCGGGGAGGGTGGACGCATGGCTCTCCAGTGCCATCCTCTCCCTGCCGGCCACAGAGATGGGCGATCACCTGGTGAAACACGGTGACGGAGTGAAGGACATTGCGTTCGAGGTGGAAGATTGTGACTACATCGTGCAGGTAAGAAAGCACCTGGGTGGACTGAGAGAGGATCACCAATTCCCCGATCCCATCTTCTCTGCAGAAAGCACGGGAACGGGGCGCCAAAATCATGCGGGAGCCCTGGGTAGAGCAAGACAAGTTTGGGAAGGTGAAGTTTGCTGTGCTGCAGACGGTGAGTTCCCTTTGGTGCCCCCACCCCTCCTGAGGGGCCGAGCCAGGCTGTTTTCCACCCGTAGTATGGGGACACCACACACACCCTGGTGGAGAAGATGAACTACATCGGCCAATTCTTGCCTGGATATGAGGCCCCAGCGTTCATGGACCCCCTACTTCCTAAACTGTGAGTGTCCCTCAGGGCAGAGGTGGGTGGAAACCTTCTCACCCCCATCTTCTTCCCTTCCCAGGCCCAAATGCAGTCTGGAGATGATCGACCACATTGTGGGAAACCAGCCTGATCAGGAGATGGTGTCCGCCTCCGAATGGTGAGACCTTGGCCCTCTCCCTCTGCGTGAAGAGAGCATATGTGTTCCACCGCCCACCCTACAGGTACCTGAAAAACCTGCAGTTCCACCGCTTCTGGTCCGTGGATGACACGCAGGTGCACACGGAATATAGCTCTCTGCGATCCATTGTGGTGGCCAACTATGAAGAGTCCATCAAGATGCCCATCAATGAGCCAGCGCCTGGCAAGAAGAAGTCCCAGATCCAGGTGAGGCCGCCCCTGGCTGGGGGAGAGGGGAGATGACAGTGGTCTCCTTGTTTCCCTCCCCCAGGAATATGTGGACTATAACGGGGGCGCTGGGGTCCAGCACATCGCTCTCAAGACCGAAGACATCATCACAGCGGTTAGAACCCCCTTCCCTGTCCGAATTCCTCTCGAAGGCTGACCTCAGCTTTGCTCTGAAACAGATTCGCCACTTGAGAGAGAGAGGCCTGGAGTTCTTATCTGTTCCCTCCACGTACTACAAACAACTGCGGGAGAAGCTGAAGACGGCCAAGATCAAGGTGAAGGAGAACATTGATGCCCTGGAGGTGAGGCCCAGGCAGGATCCGCAGCCTTGTGGTCCCCTAGCAGAGCCCCCTGTCTCCCGCCTAGGAGCTGAAAATCCTGGTGGACTACGACGAGAAAGGCTACCTCCTGCAGATCTTCACCAAACCGGTGCAGGACCGGCCCACGCTCTTCCTGGAAGTCATCCAGCGCCACAACCACCAGGTACTGCTTGTCCCCGGCAGGCCCGAGGGGACCCTTGGCTCATCTCCTCTCTTTCCCGCCACAGGGTTTTGGAGCCGGCAACTTCAACTCACTGTTCAAGGCTTTCGAGGAGGAGCAGAACCTGCGGGGTAACCTCACCAACATGGAGACCAATGGGGTGGTGCCCGGCATGTAAGCCCCGCCCACCCCACGGAGGCCACAGCCACACAGCCACGCCCCCTGATTCTGGAACTCGCCCAACTTCCCTACTGGCTGCTCCCCTTGGGTCCCGCCCACCAGCGGACTCGGCCCCCAAGGCTCCGCCCACACTGACCACGCCCCTCGGCGGGGCCGCCCTCTGCTCCAGCCCTCCCGATTAAAGCGTGCCCCGGTCCAATACTGTGTCTGTGTTTGTGTTGCGCATAAGGC